ACCCAGACCCGTCCCTCCATCCCGACACAGTCCCCCAGTCCCCGTGGCTGAGCCCAGACCCGCCCCTCCATCCCGACACAGTCCCCCAGTCCCTGCGGCTGCACCCAGACCCGTCCCTCCATCCCGACAGTCCCCCAGTCCCCGCAGCTGAGCCCAGACCCGCCCCTCCATCCCGAGACAGTCCCCGAGGCTGAGCCCAGACCTGCCCCTCTATCCTGACACAGTCTCTGCAGCTGAGACCAGACCCATCATCCCATCCTGAGGCAGTCTCCGCGGCTGCACCCAGAGCCGTCCCTCCATCCCGAGACAGTCCCCGGGGCTGAGCCCAGAGCCATCCCCCCATCCCGTGACAGCCTCTGCGGCTGCGCCCAGAGCCCTCCCTCCATCCTGAGTCCCCGTGGCTGCGCCCAGAGCCGTCCCTCCATCCTGCCACAGTCCTGTGGTTAAGGGCCTTCTTGGCAGAAGACTGGGACCGGACCACCTCTCTGGAGAGGACACAGCCATAGCACTCCTGGGTCACCGGACAACTGGAGAACAGGCCAACAGCTGAGGAAAAGGAGAGTGACCGTTGGTTGAGGCTCCCCAGGCCTCCTCTCCAACGTGGTTCCCAGAATGTGGAAGACCCGCCTTGGCATGATCTGACCAGCTCGAGAGGAAAATTCAAAAGAGAATGATGTTGGATTCTCCCCAGTAAAAGAGTCCAGGAAGGCTGCCTCAGTGCAGCTACAGTCAACAAGTCCCGCCCTGTGCCCAGCACTAGAGTGGGCATGGGGCATTTTTGGTTGTCATTTTTGGTTGTCACAGCCTGGGGGTGCTGCTGTCACCCCACAGGCAGAGTCTGGGGTGCTGCTTGGCACCCAGTAACACACAGGGCAGCCCCTCCACAAAGGATTTTCTGGCCCCAAATGTGGAGAGTGCTGAGGCCCCGGGGGGGATGCATCCCCAGAGCATCAGTCCTGCGATTCCTGGAGTGCGTGCCCACCATGGAGGTGACCACCTCTGAACCCGCAATGTCCCTTGCTGGCAGGTTTCATGGCCCCCGAGCTCCTGCAGGGCGAGGAGTACGACTTCTCCGTGGACTACTTTGCCCTGGGGGTCACCCTGTATGAGATGATTGCGGCCAGAGGACCCTTCCGAGCCCGTGGAGAGAAGGTAGGAGGCGGCCGGCAGGTGTCTCTGCAGCCTGGCAGGGCTAAGGCTACGCGTGTCCCCACAGGTGGAGAACAAGGAGCTGAAGCACCGGATCATCTCAGAGCCCGTGAAGTACCCTGATAAGTTCAGCCAGGCCAGCAAGGACTTCTGCGAGGCGCTGCTGGAGAAGGACCCGGAGAAGCGCCTGGGGTTCAGAGATGAGACCTGCGACAAGCTCCGTGCCCACCCCCTCTTCAAGGACCTTAACTGGAGGCAGCTGGAGGCTGGTACTGTTGGACGCCTCAGCCCCGGAGAGGGTAGCCTGGCGTCTGTGTTTTCTGTCTCCCACAGGGATGCTGATGCCCCCTTTCATCCCAGACTCCAAAACTGTCTACGCAAAGGATATTCAGGACGTGGGTGCCTTTTCCACCGTCAAAGGTGTGGCCTTTGACAAAACAGACACAGAATTCTTTCAGGAATTTGCCACTGGCAACTGCCCCATCCCCTGGCAGGAGGAGATGATCGAGACGGGCATCTTTGGCGAGCTGAACGTGTGGCGCTCGGACGGTCAGATGCCGGACGACATGAAGGGCATCTCCGGGGGCTCCAGCTCCTCGTCCAAGTCAGGGATGTGTCTGGTTTCCTAGGTGACGCCCCAGAGTCCACGTGGAGGAAAAGGACCCATACGGCTCGATGGGGGCCGCCTGCCTCCGTGGTGCCAGCCTGGGGTCTGCTAGCAAGGGGACACGTGGTTCCCTCCACCCAGGTCCCCATCACGCCATCTCCTTGCGGCCCAAGGAGGAGAAAGCCCACATCGGCCTGAGCCGCCAGACGCACATGCTGGTGCCGTGAGCCCCCGACTGCATATTTCACGTCTTTTGCTCCATCTCACTGAGAAGACATAAGATGCTCTCCAGAGGGAGTAAGCCAAAAATCTACAAACTCTTAGGGAGCCTCCTGCATTGGTGATTGACCAACCGTGTGGTCAGGGGCAGAGACTCGGTTTTGGCCTCCCAAGACCTTAGCCATTGGCTTCCCAGAGCCACGCTCCTCAGCGGGAGGTGCACGGTGGCCAGGTCAGGGGTCAGTGAACCCTGGCCGCAGCCCCTGGCCCCACTGGGGAGGGCTGGACCTCGCCCCCCCCAGGTCCCTCTGTGCAGGCTCCTGCCTTCCAGGGTGCCCGGGCCCTGTGCTGGTGGCCTGCACGCCACATGGTCCCCTGCACCCTGCGGCGCCGTGGTCCTCTGCACACTGGGGCACCATGGTCCCCTGCACTCCGGGGTGCCGTGGTCCACATCTGCCAGGCGCAGGCTCTGTTGGGCTGTTGGGAGGAGGGGAGCGGGTGTGGAGTCTGGGGGTCTCAGTGCATCTTGGGGTCTCCTTATCTCAGGGTGTCCAGCTGACGGCAGCTGGTGCAAAGTTCCCACCCCTGAGCTGGGGAGCTGAAAATGTTTTCTGTCTTGACCCTGAGTCCCGGAAGCACCTCAGCTGCTCTTGGCGGGCAAAGCCAGGACCGTTTGCTCTCTGACCCTCCTCCCCACTGGGGCTGGTCCGTCTCATCTCCCAGGGGACACTTCAGGCCACGGGCCTTGTGCATAGGGACAGAGCTCCTTGCTGCAACCCCTCTCTGTGTTCCCAGTAGCAGCAGCACTGGAGTCCTAAAGCCATAGCCCGGGAAGACACTCACAGCCCACCTTCTCATACAGCTCGGCCCCACCCACAATGCACCTGGCATTTCCAACTGCACTTTGAACACTGAAGGTTCCCCAAATGCTTTGTGTGTTTTAACTGCAGGAAGTTAGTTCTGTTGCAACTGCCTCCAGGACACACTCCCTCTTGAGGGCCGGCGGTGCTGGCCTGGGTTCCATGGCCTCAGCAGCCGGCTCAGAGGGAGTGCATCCAAGCCGCAGGGAAGCAGTGGTGATGGGTGGCCTGAGGACTCCTTTCCAGAGAGGGCCTCTGAGCTCCTTTTAGGAAAGAACTTCCTTTGAGCCCCGGCCACTGTTGTACCAGTGGGAGAAGAAGCCTGACCCTGCCACATGTGGTCACGGGGAGAGAAGATGGTAGGACGTCCCCGTGAGCCTTGGGGCAGAGCTGGTGGTAGAAAGAAGCCCTGTCTACTCTAATTTGGTGAGAGGGGCCGCGGCAAGTGGCTGATGATGTGACTGATGGAGACAGGGTGGCTTGGGAAGGTCCCACTTGGGGGTGTCACGTCCTGCAGGGAGTGGAAGAGATGGATCCTCCGTAGCCTGGACTGGTGGGTCTCGGCCTCTCTCCCAGAAATGGCAGAGACAGCTGCCTGAGAGTCAGTGCTGCAGTGGGCAGGGCCTATGCCCTCACAGTCCTCAGGCTGCCAGGTCGTCCTCTTCCTGTTGGGGAGAAGAGGACCCTGGCAATCCACAATTTTGGAGATTTGCTGGCTGCAGCCAAAATGGGGACCCAACTCCCTCCTATGTGGTTTTAGAGCTTCTGGAGGGAAGATAGGCCACGCCCCTGGGTGAGGAGCACGTCTTCCCACAGATCCTAAGTCGGCCACACCCTGGGTGAGGAGCACGTCTTCCCATAGGTCCCACATCAGCCACACCCTGGGTGAGGAGCACGTCTTCCCATAGATCCCAAGTCGGCCACACCCTGGGTGAGGAGCACGTCTTCCCATAGATCCCACGTCGGCCACACCCCGGGTGAGGAGCACGTCTTCCCATAGATCCCACATCGGCCACACCCCGGGTGAGGAGCATGTCTTCCCATAGATCCCACATCGGCCACACCCCGGGTGAGGAGCACGTCTTCCCATAGATCCCACGTCGGCCACACCCTGGGTGAGGAGCACGTCTTCCCATAGATCCCACATCGGCCACACCCTGGGTGAGGAGCACGTCTTCCCATAGATCCCACGTCCGTCGGCCACACCCTGGGTGAGGAGCACGTCTTCCCACAGATCTCAACAGAACTCCACATCGTCTGGTTTTGTGGAGACTTTCATATGTCCTGTCAAGTTGCCTCATGCACCTGCAGACTGTTCTTGGGAAGCAAACCTGGACTGCAAAATAAACCTCCCGGCCTCCTCCTGTCCTGGCTCTGAGCGTCTGACACTTCTGAGAC